GTTCATTTAGAGGCATGCGTATGTGTTGTTACATATATCGTGTGGGGATCTATGCATTTGTGTCTGCGTATATCTGCTTATAGTATGTGCTTGCATGCATGTGTGTGGTTGTTGCAGTATGTGTCTATGAGTTCACTTATATTTACATGTCTGCATGTGTTTGTGAACTGTGTCATGTATCTTTATATGTATGGCCCCTCTTGGGCCCTTGAGCATGGCCCAAGCACCTTCTAGCTTTGACTGATGTTCAGCAACCCCCATCCCATAACCTGAGGAGCCCAGCACCGTCTGGGCATGGTGTGTCAGTGAATTCTCTGCCTCAACCCCCCTCAGGGTCCCAGTCTCTGGCAAGAGTTGGGGTAGATAGACATAAGCACAATTCACTTTCCCTTCACAGGCAGCAAAGGACATTAGCCACACTTCCTGAACCCCAGGGGGCCAGGCCACCAAAGGTCTCAGGGTTCACTCCCTTCCCTAGCCCCTTGGGAAGGTAGCCTGGAAATGCAGCCAGATCTCGGACCGGTGCAACACGTATTAGCCCATGCATGATGCAACATATTCGAGACAGAGTCCTACAAAATGTTCCCAGCGACTAAGACACAACCCCACAGAAACCCGGTTACAGCCAGTGACACATGAGCACACACTCAGAAATCCAAATGGAAAATCCCCAGGCCAGAGAGCTTAGCACCCTCCCTACTTTCTGGGCTCAAACTCAGTCTTGCCCCACCCCTAAGCACCCCAGCTCAGCTGCCAGTTCTGGAAAACACTGACCTCAGAGAATGGTTGAAGGGCCGAAGGTAGTATGCCTTTCTCAGAATCTCACCCTTCTCCATGTTCTCCTCCTTTAGGCTGTTCCCCATCCCCCTCCTGACCTTCACTTTTCTTACCAGGGCTGATGTCCTCTCCGGCACACCCATACCCTCACAAACGCTCCTTGACACTCACAGTCAGTCACAGAGGCACATTAAATCACAAAGGCACATTCAGCCACATCTACTGATACTCCTATTCTCCCGGCCTCAGACACACACACCAGCAGCTACACCTACACGCTGACCATCACAGGCACACAGAGGCACATCCACCTCACATCCACCTCATACTTGTGTACTCTCAGGGTTCAGTCTTTCATCCTATCCCTCTCTGATCTGTGCCTCCCAATACCTTCCAAGATGTTTACAGAGACCCTTCTCCCTGTGCAGTTAGGAGTGTAAGGCAAGAGAGCCCCTACTTCATGGGGCAGATCAAGAGCTGAGACCAAAGATGGTCTATGTTGCTGACCTTGTCCTGTCCTCCTGCTGTCTTAAACTATGATCCCTGCTGCGGTCACTGAAGCCTTTCCCTGTAAGTATTCAGCCATAACCCTCCCCTCACGCTGTGCTCATTCCCTACTGTCCCTTCCTTCTAGAGCAGGAAGAAAATCTCATTTGAAAAGCCCAGAACTATTCTGTTACACAGAAGACCAGGAAAGAGAAGTTTAAAACCAAGTCTAAGAAAAGTCCCCAGGGTCACACAGTTCATAAGCGACAGAGCCAGGATTCCAGCACCTGGTCTGAATGACCCAGAAGCCAGGACTTTTCCCCCGCACCTCTACATCAGGCGTGCTGGAGCAGGAAGCGGTCAGGCAGCCCCACTAGGAGTAACAAAGATGGGATCACAGAGCCTTGGAACTGGGGGTGGCTCCTTCATGAGACCATGGTGCCACCTACTGGCAGAAAGAGAAGGGGTGTACACAGAGCGCTAAGAGAAGACTGGGAAGGAGAAAAAGAAAAAGATGGGGAAGGAGAGGAGATGGAAAGATGAAGGGAGGGGAAAAATGGGGAATGTGAGGTTTCATGGAGGGAAGAGGATTAGGAACTATTTGCTACTCGCAGGAGAGAGCGGAAGCTGCCAAATCTCAGTCATTTCCTTGAAAGTGAGTGAGAGACAGAGAAAGAGAAAGAGGGAAGGAGGCTTTAAAGCGCCTACCCTGCCTGCAGGTGAGCAGTGGTGTGTGAGAGCCAGGCGTCCCTCTGCCTGCCCACTCAGTGGCAACACCCGGGAGCTGTTTTGTCCTTTGTGGAGCCTCAGCAGTTCCCTCTTTCAGAACTCACTGCCAAGAGCCCTGAACAGGTAATGGGATAGGGATACAGATTATCCTGTGAAAGGCCCTAACTTGCACATGTCTACCTCCCAGGAGCCACCATGCAGTGCTTCAGCTTCATTAAGACCATGATGATCCTCTTCAATTTGCTCATCTTTGTAAGTACGGACATTGTGGACTCTTTGGGGCTGTTTAAGGCCTGCCTGACCTCTCTCTCCCCAGCTGTGTGGTGCAGCCCTGTTGGCAGTGGGCATCTGGGTGTCAATCGATGGGGCATCCTTTCTGAAGATCTTCGGGCCACTGTCGTCCAGTGCCATGCAGTTTGTCAACGTGGGCTACTTCCTCATCGCAGCCGGCGTTGTGGTCTTTGCTCTTGGTTTCCTGGGCTGCTATGGTGCTAAGACTGAGAGCAAGTGTGCCCTCGTGACGGTGTGTGAAACCCAGCTCCACAGGCTGATGACCCCTAAAACCCAGACCCCTGTTCCCCACTCAGTTCTTCTTCATCCTCCTCCTCATCTTCATTGCTGAGGTTGCAGCTGCTGTGGTCGCCTTGGTGTACACCACAATGGTGAGACACTGGGATGGAGGAAGGGAAGAAGACCAGCCCCTAAACACTGGCCTGCCTCACCCAGGCTGAGCACTTCCTGACGTTGCTGGTAGTGCCTGCCATCAAGAAAGATTATGGTTCCCAGGAAGACTTCACTCAAGTGTGGAACACCACCATGAAAGGGGTAAGGTTGGCTGGGGGAGGTTTTAGGGTGGAAGGCCCCACCTCCACCCTCATCTTGTCTCCAGCTCAAGTGCTGTGGCTTCACCAACTATACGGATTTTGAGGACTCACCCTACTTCAAAGAGAACAGTGCCTTTCCCCCATTCTGTTGCAATGACAACGTCACCAACACAGCCAATGAAACCTGCACCAAGCAAAAGGCTCACGACCAAAAAGTAGAGGTGTGGGCTGGCATGAGTGGGTGGGGACTGTTCCAACTATAAATGCTCTTTTCTCTTCCTGAAGGGTTGCTTCAATCAGCTTTTGTATGACATCCGAACTAATGCAGTCACCGTGGGTGGTGTGGCAGCTGGAATTGGGGGCCTCGAGGTAAGCAGATGAGGAGGCTGGGACTGGGACATATCACCTCCTGCCTATGTTTCTGTTCACACAGTTCTTTTCCAACTCAGCTCGAAGGCCACCTCTTCCAGAAAGCCTCTATAGCACTCCCATCAGAAGAGATCACGTCTTTCTACAACCCTCCCCTCCATGACTTTCATGGCTCTTAGAGCCTCTGCTGTCTCTGCTTCATCCTGGAAGTATCACAATCCTCCACCACACTGAACCCCTCAAGGTAGGGCCAGGTCTGATTACTTTCAGGTCCCCAGTGCCCAGCACAAGGCTGAGGCCAAAGAAAGGACCAGGGGATGGTTATAAAATAAATCAATGAATTGACTGCCTACTATTATGAATGATTACTTTTGAGATCCCACT